GAACAGTGAGGGGCAAGATAGTGGAGTAGTAGAAAGAGCATAGGTCTGATTTCTGGCTGGCCCATTTAAGTCACCTTGGACAAGTTACTGTAAACCCAGGTTTCTCATCCACAAGGTGGGGCTAATAATACCTCATTACAAGGATTAAGTGAGAAAACTTGTTGCCTATATCGTATATGTTCACTATCCAAAAAGGTTAAACGTTTGGTTGGTAAATATAATGGCCTCGAATTGATGGCCAGGTTAAAGCTGCCCTTTTGGCTAAGTCTCTTCAGGACTCTGTTGAAATGGGAAGACTGGGATAGATCTCCAAAGCTCCTGCTAACTCTAAACTTCTGAGACTTCATCCAAGCTTAACATCCATCAGCCTCTGCACCAGATAGCCCCTGCAGACCTCTGACTTCCTCTCCCACCCCCTCCCCTGCATTCACATGCATTCACTTAGGCTGGGCGTGTGCGACCTGTCTGTCACCCTGTGGGTTCACTGTGTGGATTCACTCTGTGCTCCAGCTGCTCTGGCCTTGTCCCAGGTCCTCCAGCAACCAAGTTCAGGACTTTTGCACTCACTTCCAGCCTGGAACACTCTTCTGCCTAGATTTTTTGCCTGCCCTTTCCATTTAGAACTCAGTTCAAATGTCACCTCCTCAGTGAGCCCTCTCTTACATCTAAAGTAGCACCCACCGTCCCCTAGTCACTCTCCATCACGTCACCCTGTTTTATTTTCCTTACAAGATAATCTGAAATTATCTTAGTTGATTTGTCATCTGTCTTCCCAAGTTGTTCCTGGAGTTCACCAAAAACTGGAATAAATGGAATGCACGCATGCATTAGTACGTCAATGGAGGGGGATTCTGTCCTACTTTCTTCGTTTCAGGAGCACTCTCTACCCCACCTGACGTCTAAAGGACCCAGAAGGAAAATGGGTAGGCAAATGTGCGCGCCTCCAAGGCCTAGCGGCAGCCGTGTTACCATGGCAGCGTGACGCCGAGGGGGCCGGAAGGCGACGCACTACTACTTCCGCTTCCTCAACAGCAGCACTTCCGGGTTGGGAGAAAGGTGGCGGCGCTTTCGGAGGGTAAGTTGAAAGCGCCTTTGTTGTTTCTGTTTTTCAAAATGCGCGCGTAAAAACTCAGCGTGGGGTGGTGGGTTTCCCCGTCTTCTGGGAGACCCGCCTTTTGGCCTGAGGTCTCCAGGCCGCGGTCTTTGCCCCAGGCCTTATCTCGGGGAAACTGAGGCTTGGGTGTTTTTTTTTTTTTTTTTTAAAGATGGAGTTTTGCTCTTGTCGCCCAGGCTGGAGTGCGGTGGCGCGATCTCGGCTCACTGCAACCTCCGCTTCCTGGGTTCAAGCGATTCTCCTGCCTCAGCCTCCCGAGTAGCTGGGATTATAGGCGCCCGCCACCAAGCCTAGCTAATTTTTGTATTTTTAGTAGAGACAGGGTTTCACCATGTTGGCCAGGCTGGTCTCGAACTCCTGACTTCAGGTGATCCACCCGCCTCGGCCTCTCAAAGTGCTGGGATGACAAGCGTGAGCCACCGCGCCCGGCCGCGGCTTGGGTCTTTGGGAGTGAGAAGATGCAGAATTCACATCTGGTTAGTTCCTCCAGTCTCAGCCCTGGAGCGCCCACCCGGGAGCAGAGCGGGGTCTCTCTCGCACCCCAAAGGCGGTGAGAGAATCCGGGACCAGGTTTGGGCACGTAAATAAACCATTGTTGTCACATTTCCATATAGGAATAAAATGGAAGGAGAATCAAGCAGATTTGAAATCCACACTCCAGTTTCTGACAAGAAAAAGAAAAAGTGTTCTATACATAAGGAAAGACCTCAGAAACATTCCCACGAAATTTTCAGAGACTCCTCCCTGGTGAATGAACAGTCTCAAATAACTAGGAGGAAAAAGAGGAAAAAAGATTTCCAGCATCTCATTTCTTCTCCTTTGAAAAAATCCAGAATCTGTGATGAGACTGCAAATGCCACTTCCACACTCAAAAAGAGAAAAAAGAGAAGATATAGTGCTTTGGAGGTGGACGAGGAAGCAGGTGTTACAGTTGTCCTTGTGGATAAAGAAAATATTAACAACACACCAAAGCATTTTAGAAAGGATGTTGATGTTGTTTGTGTTGATATGAGCATAGAACAGAAGTTACCAAGAAAGCCTAAAACAGACAAATTTCAGGTACTTGCTAAGTCACATGCACATAAATCAGAAGCCCTGCACAGTAAAGTTAGGGAGAAAAAGAATAAAAAGCATCAGAGGAAAGCTGCATCCTGGGAGAGCCAGCGGGCAAGGGACACCCTGCCTCAGTCAGAATCCCACCAGGAGGAGTCCTGGCTTTCTGTGGGTCCAGGGGGTGAAATTACAGAACTACCAGCATCTGCTCATAAAAACAAGTCTAAGAAAAAAAAGAAAAAGTCCAGTAACCGGGAATATGAGACACTGGCCATGCCTGAAGGATCGCAAGCAGGCAGAGAGGCCGGGACTGATATGCAGGAATCCCAGCCTACTGTGGGCTTGGATGATGAAACTCCACAACTACTAGGACCTACTCACAAAAAAAAGTCTAAGAAAAAAAAGAAGAAAAAGTCCAATCACCAGGAATTTGAGGCATTGGCCATGCCTGAAGGATCACAAGTGGGCAGTGAGGTTGGGGCTGATATGCAGGAATCCCGGCCTGCTGTGGGCCTGCATGGTGAAACTGCAGGAATACCAGCACCTGCTTATAAAAACAAGTCTAAGAAAAAAAAGAAAAAGTCCAATCACCAGGAATTTGAGGCAGTGGCCATGCCTGAGAGCCTCGAGAGTGCATACCCTGAAGGATCACAGGTGGGCAGTGAGGTTGGGACTGTGGAAGGCAGTACAGCTCTTAAAGGGTTCAAGGAATCCAACAGTACAAAGAAGAAGTCTAAGAAAAGGAAGCTTACGTCTGTCAAAAGGGCACGAGTGTCTGGTGATGATTTTTCAGTGCCCAGTAAGAACTCTGAGAGCACACTCTTTGATTCAGTAGAAGGTGATGGCGCCATGATGGAAGAAGGTGTGAAATCTAGGCCCCGACAAAAGAAAACCCAGGCCTGTTTGGCAAGCAAGCACGTGCAAGAGGCGCCAAGGTAACGAGGGAGTGGTATTCCAGCTGCTGGTAATGTTAGTCAACCCAATTTTCTAACCCCTTAGGTTAGAACCTGCAAATGAAGAACACAATGTGGAAACAGCTGAAGATTCCGAAATAAGATACTTATCTGCAGATTCAGGAGATGCCGATGATTCAGATGCGGATTTGGGTTCTGCCGTGAAACAGCTTCAGGAGTTCATTCCTAACATCAAGGACAGGGCCACCAGCACAATCAAGCGGATGTACCGGGACGACTTGGAACGGTTTAAGGAATTTAAAGCACAAGGTGAGCTTGTGGGGCCTTAGTGTTTGTTGAACCACACTTTCTCCCTGTTCCTTCCCAATTCTAGGTGTCGCTATTAAATTTGGCAAGTTTTCTGTAAAGGAAAATAAGCAGTTAGAGAAAAATGTGGAAGACTTTCTAGCCCTGACAGGCATTGAGAGTGCAGACAAGCTGCTGTACACGGACAGATATCCTGAGGAAAAATCTGTGATCACCAACTTAAAAAGGAGATACTCGTTTAGATTACACATTGGTAAGTTTAGAAACAATCACCCTTTGACCATCAGTCCCTCTGATCACCTTTCTTCTGACTTTAGGTAGGAACATTGCCCGGCCCTGGAAACTTATATACTATCGAGCAAAGAAGATGTTCGATGTCAACAATTACAAAGGCAGGTAAGAAAAAAGTCTTAGCAGCTTGAGACAACTAAACTTGTAAAACATTTTCCCTTTCTCCTAGGTATAGCGAAGGAGATACTGAGAAGTTAAAGATGTACCATTCTCTCCTTGGGAATGACTGGAAGACGATTGGTGAGATGGTGGCCCGAAGTAGCCTCTCCGTGGCCCTCAAGTTCTCACAGATCAGCAGTCGTAAGTGGCAGCCCCCAGTGCCCACCTCGCTGGCTACTATAAGACCATCTTTTTATATCTACAGAAAGAAATCGTGGTGCTTGGAGTAAGTCTGAAACCCGGAAACTAATCAAGGCTGTCGAAGAAGTGATTCTGAAGAAGATGTCTCCCCAGGAGTTAAAAGAGGTGGATTCCAAACTCCAAGAAAATCCTGAAAGTTGCCTATCAATTGTTCGGGAAAAACTCTACAAGGGCATATCTTGGGTAGAAGTAGAAGCTAAAGTGCAAACCAGAAATTGGATGCAGTGTAAAAGTAAGTGGTAAGTTCTTCCCTCTCTCTTTCTCTGTCTCTAGTAAACTATGTTTTTCTTCCTTTTAATGTAGGACAGAAATTCTAACCAAGAGGATGACTAATGGTCGGCGTATCTACTATGGCATGAATGCCCTGCGGGCCAAGGTCAGCCTTATTGAAAGGTATGAAAAATAGAAACGGATGCCTCTTAACTCTTGAAAATTTAATTTTTATTTTTTCTCACAGGTTGTATGAAATAAATGTGGAAGATACTAATGAAATAGACTGGGAAGATCTTGCTAGTGCCATAGGGTAAGACCATTTGTTTAATATTAAACTAATTATTGCTTTTTATCTTTTCTTTCCTTTTCTAAAGTGATGTTCCTCCATCTTACGTTCAAACTAAATTTTCTAGGCTGAAAGCTGTCTATGTTCCATTTTGGCAGAAAAAGACTTTTCCAGGTTAGTATTCTTAATATTTATATGGCTAAGAAGATAACTGCACAATTAAATTTCTTTTCTGTAGAGATCATCGACTACCTTTATGAGACGACTCTACCTTTGCTGAAGGAAAAGTTAGAAAAAATGATGGAGAAAAAAGGCACTAAAATCCAGACTCCTGCAGCACCCAAGCAAGTTTTCCCATTTCGAGACATCTTTTATTATGAAGACGATAGTGAAGGAGAGGACATAGAAAAAGAAAGCGAAGGCCAGGCGCCATGCATGGCTCACGCCTGTAATTCCAGTACTTTGGGAGGCCAAGGCCGGTGGATCATCTGAGGTCAGGAGTTCGAGACCGGCCTGACCAACATGGTGAAGACCTGTCACTATTAAAAATGCAAAAATTAGCCGGGTGTGGTAGTGCACACCTGTAATTTCAACTACTTGGGAGGCTGAGGCAGGAGAATTGCTTGAACCCAGGAGGTGGAGGTTGCAGTGAGCCAAGATCGCACCACCGCATGAGAGAGAGAGATTACTATTTCTTGTCCCTTTTTCTCAGTTTGATTATATTTATATACATATGTCAGTAAATCTGTTTTCAGTATTGATGTTTAATAAAGAATGTACAATGGCCAGAGTTCTACTCTTTCCTCTGGAGCATTAAAATATATTGCCATTCCTATTAAAACGTATTTGAATGTGAAAAGAGAGGAACATATGAATTGATTTAATAAATAA